AAGGCGCCTCAGCCCACAGCCAGCGAGTGAACTGCACGTCAGTCCTACTACCGCAAGGAGCTGAATTCAGCCAATACCTGAGTGAGCCCGGAAGTGGACTTTTCGCCAGAGGCTCCCCTAAGAAACCAGTCCTGCTGACCCCTTGATTTTGGCCTGGTGACACTCGCATCAGCCTTCTCACCTGCAGAGCTGTGAGATAGGTGTTGTTTGAAGCCACTAAGTTTGTCATCGTTTGTTACAGCAGCAAGGGAAACGATGCAGTCCCTGGTTCCCCACATCCCCGCCTGGAGAGCAGAAGCCGCAGGGCCATGGGCCTGGGCTCCGCATAAAGAACCCATGCAGAGTTGTCCAAAGCAGGAGGCCCTTTCTCAAAGGACCCTCTGGGCAAGAGCCTGCTCTTGGATGAACCACAAACCCTCTTGTGACCCCTGGATGGCCACCTTGGGGTAACGTCACTGTCTTTCCCAAGACCCAACAGAATCACAGTCTCAGATGGGAGAGGGCTCCTCCAGGGTCCCTAGGCCCTGCTCCCAGGGAACTTTACTCCCAGAAACCCCGGGAACCTCAGGAATTCCTCATTCCCAGTTCCTGAAACAGTAGCATGGCTAGTGGGAAGTCCACGTCTGCGGAATGGTCAGCACACGGGGCACGGTTTGAGAGCTGGAGGCTGCTTGGGCTCTGATTTACTTTAGGACCCTGGGCCAATCTTTTCTTCTCTCAGGTCACGTTTCTCCACCTGTAAAACAGGAATGGAACAGCGGGCCTCAGTGTTTTCTTCTAAGATTGAAACTCATTAGCGTCTCTGGGGAAGCAGGCCCCACGCTGGCTGGCCTGCGGGGGAGGGGAAGGGGGCTTTCTTGGGCTTGGCTGCTTGGAACACCTGCCTCCAAGGACCGGCCTCGGAGGGGTCGCCGGGAAAGGGAGGGAAGAAGGAAGGGCGGGGCCGGCCCCCCTGCGCCCGCCCCGCGCCTCTGCGCGCCCCTGTCCGCCCCGGCCCAGCCCAGCCCAGCCCCGCGGGCCGGTCACACGCGCAGCCAGCCGGCCGCCTCCCGCGCCCAAGCGCGCCGCTCTGCTGTGCCCTGCGCCCTTGCCCCGCGCCAGCTTCTGCGCCCGCAGCCCGCCCGGCGCCCCCGGTGACCGTGACCCTGCCCTGGGCGCGGGGCGGAGCAGGCATGTCCCGCCCGGGGACCGCTACCCCAGCGCTGGCCCTGGTGCTCCTGGCAGTGACCCTGGCCGGGGTCGGAGCCCAGGGCGCAGCCCTCGAGGACCCTGATTATTACGGGCAGGAGATCTGGAGCCGGGAGCCCTACTACGCGCGCCCGGAGCCCGAGCTCGAGACCTTCTCTCCGCCGCTGCCTGCGGGGCCCGGGGAGGAGTGGGAGCGGCGCCCGCAGGAGCCCAGGCCGCCCAAGAGGGCCACCAAGCCCAAGAAAGCTCCCAAGAGGGAGAAGTCGGCTCCGGAGCCGCCTCCACCAGGTAAGGAACTTTCTGCGCTGGGCAGCCCGAGGGAAAGTAAAGGCATCTCTCTCTCCCCCTTTAGGTAAACACAGCAACAAAAAAGTTATGAGAACCAAGAGCTCTGAGAAGGCTGCCAACGATGATCACAGTGTCCGTGTGGCCCGTGAAGATGTCAGAGAGAGTAAGTGAGGCTCTCGGAGAGCCCCTACACCACGTTGTTTTTAACAAGCATTTGTCCTTTCCAGGTTGCCCACCTCTTGGTCTGGAAACCTTAAAAATCACAGACTTCCAGCTCCATGCCTCCACGGTGAAGCGCTATGGCCTGGGGGCACATCGAGGGAGACTCAACATCCAGGTACCTGGCCCTGTGGTTGGAAGGATTTTGACTTTTTGAAGAACACCGCTTTCTTTCTTTCTAGGCGGGCATTAATGAAAATGATTTTTATGACGGAGCGTGGTGCGCGGGAAGAAATGACCTCCAGCAGTGGATTGAAGTGGATGCTCGGCGCCTGACCAGATTCACTGGTGTCATCACTCAAGGGAGGAACTCCCTCTGGCTGTGAGTGTACCTGGACATATGCTTTCTGGACCTGTAGTCCTAATGATGTTTTATTTTCTCATAGGAGTGACTGGGTGACATCCTATAAGGTCATGGTGAGCAATGACAGCCACACGTGGGTCACTGTTAAGAATGGATCTGGAGACATGGTGAGTCTCATCCTCCATTTAACCATGCCTTTAGATTTTCCTTTTCTCCCATGAGCATAAATAGATATTTGAGGGAAACAGTGAGAAGGAGATCCCTGTTCTCAATGAGCTACCCGTCCCCATGGTGGCCCGCTACATCCGCATAAACCCTCAGTCCTGGTTTGATAATGGGAGCATCTGCATGAGAATGGAGATCCTGGGCTGCCCACTGCCAGGTGAGTTCACCCTCCTGTGCTTCCTGCAGGGTGAGTAAATGCAAAATCATGTTTCTGTCCCTAGATCCTAATAATTATTATCACCGCCGGAACGAGATGACCACCACTGATGACCTGGATTTTAAGCACCACAATTATAAGGAAATGCGCCAGGTAAGACCCAGATCACAAAGCCTCATGCCAGGGCTTAGAGTTTTTGATTCACCTTGTTTTTCAGTTGATGAAAGTTGTGAATGAAATGTGTCCCAATATCACCAGAATTTACAACATTGGAAAAAGCCACCAGGGCCTGAAGCTGTATGCTGTGGAGATCTCAGATCACCCTGGGGAGCATGAAGTCGGTGAGAAGGGCCCCTCTGGGATGCTTGGCCCCGAACCTGTGCTTCTCTCTGTCTTTGAGTAAAGGTGAGCCCGAGTTCCACTACATCGCGGGGGCCCACGGCAATGAGGTGCTGGGCCGGGAGCTGCTGCTGCTGCTGGTGCAGTTCGTGTGTCAGGAGTACTTGGCCCGGAATGCGCGCATCGTCCACCTGGTGGAGGAGACGCGGATTCACGTCCTCCCCTCCCTCAACCCCGATGGCTACGAGAAGGCCTACGAAGGGGTAATGGCCCTGGCCCATCTCACCCAATAGGATGTGCATTCTTCACACTCTCACTTGTCTCCAGGGCTCGGAGCTGGGAGGCTGGTCCCTGGGACGCTGGACCCACGATGGAATTGACATCAACAACAACTTTCCTGATTTAAACACGCTGCTCTGGGAGGCAGAGGATCGACAGAATGTCCCCAGGAAAGTTCCCAATCACTATATTGCAATCCCTGAGTGGTTTCTGTCGGAAAATGCCACGGTGAGTCAAAATACCCGTCATCTGTAAAGCAGTTATTTTACTCGTCCATTTGGGATGTTCACAGGTGGCTGCCGAGACCAGAGCAGTCATAGCCTGGATGGAAAAAATCCCTTTTGTGCTGGGCGGCAACCTGCAGGGCGGCGAGCTGGTGGTGGCGTACCCCTACGACCTGGTGCGGTCCCCCTGGAAGACGCAGGAACACACCCCCACCCCCGACGACCACGTGTTCCGCTGGCTGGCCTACTCCTATGCCTCCACACACCGCCTCATGACAGACGCCCGGAGGAGGGTGTGCCACACGGAGGACTTCCAGAAGGAGGAGGGCACTGTCAATGGGGCCTCCTGGCACACCGTCGCTGGAAGTAAGCCTCCCTCTGGGGGAGAGTGGGCTGCGTCAGTTAAAGTGTTGTCCGGTTGGCTTGGCAGGTCTGAACGATTTCAGCTACCTTCATACAAACTGCTTCGAACTGTCCATCTACGTGGGCTGTGATAAATACCCACATGAGAGCCAGCTGCCCGAGGAGTGGGAGAATAACCGGGAATCTCTGATCGTGTTCATGGAGCAGGTATATTGCGGGTGTGTGGCTGGGATGAGGGGACCTCACCCTGTGTCTCATGTTTGCTGAGCAGGTTCATCGTGGCATTAAAGGCTTGGTGAGAGATTCACATGGAAAAGGAATCCCAAACGCCATTATCTCCGTAGAAGGCATTAACCATGACATCCGAACAGGTAACTGCAAATGTGTGCAGACTGTCTCTTGGTCCTTTATTTCCATGCCATTTTTCTTGAACAGGGAGGAGAGGCTCCTTCTCTGCAAACTGTTCCCATGATCCTGTCGTGCCAACAAAAGATCCCATTCCACCTGCCAGGAAGCAGACTTTGGGACATTAGGATGAGGCGAGGCTGGGGTTCAGACCTGGCCCATGTATCCTTCATTGCCAGGCTCCCTAGCAGTGGGCCTGGCATAAAAGACCAAATATGTAAATGGGGGAAATGTGTCTAAAATGCCACAAAATAGTAGATTGCTGTGTAATGCCATAAATTGCATTTTTCCCATCTAGTTACTGATTTCTTTGCTCAATAATATTTTCTGAACATTCCTACCATTTGTCACTGATCTTATAGCCATGAACCATGAGGCTTCACACTGAATACCATGGAATTTTGTACGTAGTAGCCCCTCATAGGTGTTCATTTTTTTCATATATTTATTCACTATTCCTTAATTAATTCAGCAAATGTAGATTGCATAGCTGGAATGTGCCAGAGACCACGCAGAGTGTTGGCGATCATTATGCATGAAAGGCTGTGTGATGTGGTTCTGCATAGGATTTGTATTTTAAACATTACAAATGAAGCTCCTTTGAAATGACAATTCTAAAAGAGCCTAGAACATTCCTTGACTATTTAGTGCTTTGTATGCAATGTGAGAAAATGTGGGAGTTTTGAACTGAGTGGGAGATAAAAAGACCCTGGGGCCTCATAAGCCAAGATAGAATACTTTGCCTAATGGGTGCTGAGTTTCAAGCCCCTGCAATCAATGAGACAGTTTTGATGAGCTAATGGGAAATGCATCTCCCTCCCTTGATTTTCCCCTCTATAAATAATTTCCCAGTGTATTCTCATGACAGATAAACTCCATACTTTACACACGGCTCTTTGTTCTGTTTCAGAATCTTTCGGTTCTCAAGAAAAGCTCTGAATTTGCCTTGATTTCTATCTGAGGTTTATGTGATCTGACAAGTTTTATTTCGGGATGGATTTTGCATAAAATAAACAGGGGTATTAAATGGAATTCCACAGGGAGGGAAGCTGGTAGGAATGCTTTGAGTTAGATGCATATCAGTATGTTGGACAGACACCCGGCTCACCGTTCCACATGCCTGTCCTTTGCTTGGTGGGTACTGAACTGACCTGCTCCTGTGTGGACATTCTTTGGGCCTGAGTTGCCCCTTCTGCCCACGTATAGGAGATGTGTCAGGGTGGCGGGAGAAATTATAAGGAAAGACGCAAACCTTCTTAGAAGGTCAGGACGTTTTGCAAAACTTCGGAAGGGCAAAGGGTAGATAACAAGGGAATGTAAAGGAATTTATTTGGATGAATTTGTTTACTTATGTCTCCAGATATCAACCTTTGATCATTTGCACACAGGACTGCTCTCTACTCGGGGGGTCGACAATGTTAATTACCCACAAATTGTGTTTGCTCCAAGCCTTTGTCATTAAATCTGTACTAAATAAATACAAACATCTCTGGCTTATGGGTGCTGCACTCTCGTCAGTGGCGCTA